TCACAACGCGGGTGGTATGACCTGCATCCTTCATTTGAAAGTAAGAACTTTCAGACACAAGCAGCTTGACTTCAGAGACTTTTACCTAAATAGTCTCATTTAACCTTCATAACACCCTGTGATGTAAGTTCTCTTACATTACTTGCATTTTATAGATGAAAATTCCAAAGACAAAATAGATGGCAGTAATTTGTTCAAGGCCACACAGCTGCGAAGTAGTTGAGTTGGGATTTGGATCCATGTCTGACTACAAAGCCCCCATTCTCAACACCACATTAGATTGTTCATGCCCCAAAGTATTCACAGTGGTACAGAGCACCCGCATTTATATGAGGATTATTTTGTAATAATGATTAACATTCTTCCAACACCTAGGAAGTGCCAAGCTCTGTACTAACTGATTTACATAATAATAGCTAACAATCGCTGTGCATTATTAGGAGCCAGGCCCTGAGCTAATCGTTTTAGGTGTATTATCTCATTGAAAGTTCACAAAACTCTGTGACATGGATGCCATTACTACCCTCATTTTATGGTTGAAGAGAACGAGGTTCAGAATTCTTCCAAAGTCACACAGCTTAGCTGTAAGCTGGAAATTAAAGCTACAACTGTCCAGTTCTCTCCTGCCTATCGGGCTGGTCACCTCTAGTCATTCTCTCTTCTTATTTCTTATTGTGTCTGCTTTGATCTTTCAGGGTCTGAGGCTCTCACTTCGACCCCTCAGTAGAACTGGGCCCCCTTCTGCTCGAGTGCCCTCCCATTGGGCGGTGCTGTTATCCGGAAGCCTATGGAAAAGGCCAGGATCGCAACAGGTCCCGCCCCCATGTGTCGCGCCCGTTCCGATTTGTTCCAGTGCCAGGGTCCGTTAGAAGATGACATATCTATTGGCTGAAGACGTCTGAAAGGCAGCAAACGGAGGGGGCCGCCCCCGGCGCTCGCGCGGTTCCTTCTGGGAATTGTGGTCTCAGACGTTCCATTCCCAGGGTGGCGCCGCTCGGACTCCGCGTCCCAGCATTCCCCGCACGAGCCCGGGAGCACTTCCGCCCTGTTGTGAAGTGGGTGTCTCGGTGGGTGAGTCCGGGTGGCGGGGCGGGGGCAGCTGACTCACACTCTATCCTTTGTCTTTCTGCCTTAGAGCCTTGGGGAGCAGTCCCTTTTCTAGGAGCCTCTTGAAGGACTCACCGTAGATGCAGGAAGACATTGGATGAGGTCAGCATAGCTGAAGTGAGGTGTCTGGGTTAGACAATGGCTATGGCCCTGGAATTGCAAGCCCAGGCATCTCCGCAGCCAGAGCCTGAAGAACTCCTGATTGTGAAACTGGAAGAGGACTCTTGGGGATCAGAATCCAAACTCTGGGAGAAGGACCGTGGCTCTGTCTCTGGCCCAGAGGCCTCCCGCCAGCGCTTCAGGCAATTCCAATACAGGGATGCAGCTGGACCCCACGAGGCCTTCAGCCAGCTCTGGGCTCTCTGCTGTCGTTGGCTGAGGCCGGAGATCCGTCTCAAAGAGCAGATCCTGGAGCTGCTCGTGCTGGAGCAGTTCCTGACTATCTTGCCTAGGGAGGTCCAGACCTGGGTGCAGGCACGCCACCCTGAGAGTGGTGAGGAGGCTGTGGCCTTGGTGGAGGATTGGCACCGAGAGACCAGGACTGCAGGACAGTCGGTGAGACAAACAGTCTTCTCCTGCAGAGGAGTGTTGATTGGGAATTTTGACTATTTGTGTGTAGGGACTGGAATTGCATACAGAAGAGACCAGGCCCTTAAAGACAGGGGAAGAAGCTCAGAGCTTCCAGCTGCAGCCAGTGGATCCCTGGCCTGAGGGACAGTCCCAGAAGAAGGGGGTGAAGAATACATGCCCTGACCTTCCCAATCACCTAAATGCCGAGGTGGCACCACAGCCTTTGAAAGAGAGTGGTGAGTACATCTGAGAACATTAGGGAATGAGGCTTGGGTTTCAGTGACTTTTTCTTTTCCTCAGCTGTCCTCACTCCCCGAGTCCCTACTCTCCCAAAGATGGGGAGCGTTGGAGATTGGGAGGTGACAGCTGAGTCCCAGGTAAGCTGTTACTCGTTCTTCCTTTCCTGTCATGTTTGGGGTCCTTGTCTTGTGCATCTCGCAGGAAGCCCTGGGCCCTGGCAAACATGCTGAGAAGGAGCTCTGTAAAGACCCCCCAGGAGACGACTGTGGGAACAGCGTGTGCCTGGGTAAGGAGACGTACCCTCTGAAGGTGATGTTGTTTCTACTCTGTCATTTCTCTTCCTTTTGTAGGAGTTCCAGTTTCAAAACCAAGTAATACCTCCGAGAAAGAGCAAGGACCAGAGTTTTGGGGTCTAAGTCTTATAAATTCTGGGAAAAGGAGCACTGCAGATTACAGCCTGGATAATGAGCCAGCTCAGGCATTGACCTGGAGGGATTCAAGAGCCTGGGAGGAACAATACCAGTGGGATGTGGAGGACATGAAGGTGTCAGGTGTTCACTGGGGCTATGAGGAGACCAAGACTTTCCTGGCAATTTTGAGTGAATCTCCTTTCTCTGAAAAGCTCCGGACTTGTCACCAGAACCGCCAGGTATATCGGGCCATTGCAGAGCAGCTAAGGGCAAGGGGCTTCCTGCGGACACTGGAGCAATGTCGCTATAGGGTCAAAAACCTCCTACGGAATTACCGGAAAGCCAAGAGCAGCCACCCACCAGGTACCTGCCCCTTCTATGAGGAGCTGGAGGCCCTGGTCAGGGCTCGGACAGCCATCAGAGCCACAGATGGCCCAGGAGAGGCCGTGGCACTTCCCAGGCTCGGGTATAGTGACGCAGAGATGGATGAGCAGGAGGAAGGGGGCTGGGATCCTGAAGAAATGGCAGAAGACTGTAACGGTGCTGGCCTGGTCAATGTTGAGTCTACCCAGGGGCCCAGGATTGCAGGGGCCCCAGCTCTGTTCCAGAGTCGTATTGGTAAGAACATGGGGGTTTAGTCAGATTCAGATTCTCACAGTTCTCAACTCTTCACTCCTGACAGCAGGTGTGCACTGGGGCTATGAGGAGACCAAGGCCTTCCTGGCAATTCTCAGTGAGTCCCCATTCTCGGAAAAGCTTCGTACCTGTCACCAGAACAGCCAGGTGTACCGGGCCATTGCAGAGCGGCTGTGTGCTCTGGGCTTCCTGCGGACACTGGAGCAGTGTCGCTACAGATTCAAAAACCTCCTTCGAAGCTACCGGAAAGCCAAGAGCAGCCACCCACCAGGGACATGCCCTTTCTATGAGGAACTGGACTCGCTGATGAGGGCTCGGGCTGCAGTCAGGGCCATGGGGACTGTCCGAGAGGCTGCAGGTCTCCCTAGGTGTGGGCAGAGTAGTGCTGAGACTGATGCCCAGGAGGCCTGGGGTGAAGTGGCCAATGAAGATGCTGTCAAACCTTCAACCTTGTGTCCTAAAGCCCCAGACATGGGTAAGCCTGGAGTAATTGGATGTTCTCAAAATAAGAAAAACTGCATTTCTGTCCATTTTTTCAGGTTTTGAAATGAGGCATGAGGATGAAGACCAGATTTCAGAGCAGGACATTTTTGAGGGTTTGCCTGGAGCCTTATCAAAATGTCCTACAGAAGCTGTTTGCCAACCTCTTGACTGGGGAGAAGACAGTGAAAATGAAAATGAAGATGAAGGGCAGTGGGGAAATCCCTCACAGGAACAGTGGCAAGAAAGTTCTTCTGAAGAGGACTTAGAAAAACTTATTGACCATCAAGGCCTGTACCTTGCAGAGAAACCCTACAAGTGTGACACATGCATGAAGAGCTTCAGTCGGAGCTCCCACTTCATTGCCCATCAGCGAATCCACACAGGTGAGAAGCCCTACAAATGCCTTGAATGTGGAAAAAACTTTAGTGACCGCTCTAACCTCAATACCCATCAGAGAATCCACACTGGAGAGAAGCCCTATAAATGCCTTGAATGTGGGAAAAGCTTTAGTGACCATTCTAATCTCATCACTCACCAGAGAATTCACACGGGGGAAAAGCCCTATAAATGTGGAGAATGTTGGAAAAGCTTCAACCAGAGCTCAAACCTTCTGAAACATCAGAGAATCCACTTGGGAGGAAATCCTGACCAGTGTAGTGAGCCTGGGGGAAACTTTGCCCAAAGCCCATCTTTTAGTGCTCACTGGAGGAATTCTACAGAAGAGACAGCTCCTGAACAACCTCAAAGTATCAGTAAGGACTTGAATTCTCCTGGACCACACAGCACAAACTCAGGGGAGAAACTTTATGAGTGTTCTGAATGTGGAAGAAGCTTCTCTAAGAGCTCTGCCCTCATTAGTCACCAAAGAATCCATACGGGAGAGAAACCATATGAATGTGCCGAATGTGGGAAAAGCTTCAGTAAGAGCTCCACCCTGGCCAACCACCAGCGCACCCACACTGGAGAGAAGCCGTATAAATGTGTGGACTGTGGGAAGTGCTTCAGTGAGCGCTCCAAGCTCATCACACACCAGAGAGTGCACACAGGAGAGAAGCCCTACAAATGCCTTGAGTGTGGAAAATTCTTCCGTGACCGTTCTAACCTCATTACTCACCAGAGGATTCATACGGGAGAGAAGCCGTATAAGTGCAGAGAGTGTGGGAAATGCTTTAACCAGAGCTCCAGTCTTATTATTCACCAGAGAATCCACACAGGGGAGAAACCCTACAAGTGCACAGAGTGTGGCAAAGACTTCAACAACAGTTCCCACTTCAGTGCTCACCGGAGAACCCATGCAGGAGGGAAGGCGTCGTAGGGGACAGTTTCCTCAACAACAAAGGAGGACTCAATGTATATATCTTATATCATAAGATGTATGCTAGAGATAAACTTTCCAATTTTTAAGCTTGGTGTGTACCCAGGGAAGTTATCTTGGTATAAACCAGGTAATTTGGAAGTGAATTACAAATACTAAGGATCCAGATTTGAAGGCACTTTTAAGTGTAATTTGTTTTTCTTCTGTAAAGACCCACACAGAATCCTGACTGTCCTTGTATTTGCTATCATGTAAGAGCTGTGTCAGTATTTGAGCCAAACTGGCAACTTACGAGATTAGAGTTAAATCAGTGGTCCTGAGCAGTGATTCCAAACTCTCACTGTGCCTTCACACCATCCATGTGTAATCCACCCCATCAGCAGTGGTTCTCCTACTTTCTCAGTGGGGGCATATCCTCAAGGGAGAATGTTGTGACTCTGGTGAGAGAGGAGTTGGCCTAGAGCAGGCCACTGTGAGCTCAGCACAGAGTAGGAAGAACAGTGACATCATTACAAAATCATCAATAGCAGCAATAGCTGGTGTTTATTGAGCTGTTGCTCTTTGGCAAGCTCTGTGCTAAGAACTTTGTATACATCATCTCATTTAATCTTCACAACGGCCCCAGGAGATAAGTACTAACTTTCTCCCCATTTCCTAGAGGCTTGGGAAATTAAGTAACTCGCACTGGTCACACATCTGTAAGTGGGAGAGGCAGGATTCAACAGATCTGTCTGTCTTGAGTCTATCGTGCTCTTATTGCTATACTGAATTCCCATTCATGTTAGGTAACTTAGGGGCCAGAATCTCCATGCACTTTGTAGACCACATTTCCTGTTATGAAATTTCCACATTTTGAATTTTTTAAACAAATATGGAAACTGAGAATCCCTAAGGATTAAAGGACTTGGGATATCCAGAATTGGTGAAGTGATTTGAGCAAGGATGAGCTATTATCAAAATACTTGATGTGAGTTTCCATCTTCGCAATAATATGGGTGAGAGATATAGGTGGGTTGAGATTGGGAAAAATATGCGGCCTAAGTAATTTTTCTTCCAATAAGATACTGCTTTGGCTAAGGAAATGGGATGTAAGAGTTCTCTTTTTCTCAGGGGACAGTCCTACTTCTTGCCATGCTTGGCTGATCATAGGTTAACCCTAACAGAAGCCTGGGGTCCCTACATTTTTGTCTGTCTGGCTTTTCCTTTTGGCAAGCAGAAGCTTTGTTCTTGGTCCCCATGCCAAGACTGAGGTGGGAGGTGCTGGTGTATATGGTCATCTACTGAGAGGGCCTTGACCACTGTTCTGTGTACCAGGTTCTTGGCACAATTTTACCCTGAGCCATCCTGTCCCAGGCCTGCCCAGGGCTTTCTGTATGTTGACCCTTAAGACTCACCTCCCACATGGACAGGCTAAGTTAGAAAGGTTCACATAGGATGGTTTTAACATTTGCAGCACTTTGGCCTCCAGAGTTTCTCCTTAGAAGGGTTTAAAACTGTTGACCAAGGACTTCGGTTTCCATAGGACTTTAAAGGAAAATCCCCCTCCTGCCATCCTCTTATGACACTAGGATGTATTCATAACCTGCTTGGTTCATGGGCTGGGGAAGTACCTATCAGATAGTGGATGTGAAGCAGCCTTGAAGAATGGAACTTTTATTAACATGTGAGGAAGCCAGTGGAGAGATTTGCTACTCCCACAGAGTGATATCCCTTCTTAACCCCTTCCCCTGCTTCAGAACCTCCTTTCCCAAGAACCAGCCCCACTAGGATCACCGTCAACTCCCTCCCAGTTTACCTTTTCTGGCCCACGTTATCTCTGCGGGGCAGGGGTCATGGGATGAACCCTGGATAGAAGTCAGCAGATGTCAGTAACTGCAGTAATACAGTGATATTGTCTAGTAATGTGAGCTGAGAGGAAGGATCCTGAGGTGAGGGAGAGGGAGGGAATTCCAGGGAAAGGCACTGTTGTGTGGAATAGCATGGATTCAGGGTGGGGTTGTATGATGGGAGGTTGGGAACAGGGAGCTGATATTAGAGGAGTGCTGGAGCAAGGTCACTGAGGACCTCACATGTGAATGGAGTGTCAACACCAGGCCCGGGGCAATGTTCAGATGTGCATGGTTGAAATCTGACAGCTGAATGGAACTTGGACATGCTGCAATTAGGATGGCCTTTTGGGACACTGTTGTGGTATTTCAGCTAAAGGCTAGGGTCTGAACTAGAGCAGTGGTGACACTGAGGAGGAGGGAATGAATGGGAAAGGTCTCAGAGGCAGAGGGGAGGACATCAGAGGAAAGCTAGAATGCCTTTGGTGACTGGGTAGAGCATGTCCTCATTCAGAATTGGGAGCACAAGGAGGAGAGGCTGATAGAGCAGGAGGGCAGAAGATGAGAAGTTTAGTTTGGTATGTCTAGAACTTGAGGTGCTTAAGGGAAATCATGGTGATGCTATGCATTTGGATGTCGGCTAGCAGCTAGGGGAGAGGCTAGGACTAGAGATCTGTGTATGCGAAGTAGTTAAACTAATGAGAAAGGAAGAATTTCAGTTTCAAATATTGGGCCTAGGACAGAGCTACTTGATAGTGCTGAATGGAGAGGAAGATGGCCCTCAAAGGAGATCTAGACCATTCCCCACTCCCACCCACTACCATCATGTTCTGGACCCTGTCTTCTTTGTTACTGACCCCTGAATTCTTCATGTAGCCCTGAGTTTTCTGGAGCCCTCACTGTGGAAGTCAAGCTGAGCTCTGTGTGGATGTGAGGTGGTAGTCCTCTCTCCACTTGGTCACCCTTTCCCCTGGGTTTGGTAGTGTGTTAGTGTCTCATATCTTTAGTGAACAGTTTTGATGTTTATTATCTGCCATTCTTGTCTCATGAATCTTAATAGAGGTTCAGTCATGAAAGCAAGGCCAGTGTGGGCCAGGTGAGAAAATGGCCCAGGTGGTCCCTTCCTCCTTGTCTACCTGACTTCCTTTGGAAGAAGCACTCTTTCAGGGGGCTTCAGTGTTCCAGGCTTGCTGTCTACCCAAGAGCTTGCTGGGCACCCAGGCGCCCTCCAGTAGGTCTGTGCTGCTCAGATAAACTGACATCTGGTTTTACACACCCTGAGCTTTGCTAGCGTGATTCTGCTCTTGGGAAGTAGATTCACTCTGCAGAATGGGTGGACAGTTTCTCAGCCTTCCTGGCCACAGGTCAGACCCTGGTTATGGAAAACCAAACCAGCAAATGCTGCCCTGGGAGGGTGTTACATCATGTGAGCTGCTAAAGGCAGGATCGTCTCCCCAGATGGCTGCCTCCCCTTGATTTCTTCACCCTCCACCTCAAGAAGGGCATTGGCTCCTCTGAAGGGACAAAAAGGTACCTAAAGGACCTTAGGCCTCCCATTCCTCAGACCCCCAGAGGCAGCAGACCCAAAGGTAGGGGCAGGGAAAGGAGGGGCCAAGACTTTTTCAGATACTCGGTTTTTTCTAAGGCCTTGACCTCAGCAGCTGAACTCATGGTCATGGCTGCCTTGGCCTTATTGTCCACTGTAGCCTCCTCCCAGAAGCCGAGTAAAGCAGCTAGGGTCCCTCCATGCTAAATAATGTAGTCAGGCGCTCTGGGTAGTCCGTCCTGCCTCATCTTGTTCTGGGGCCCCCAGTGGGGATAGCTCTCTGCTTTCGGGCTGCAGAAAAGAATTGAGTCACTTTCTGTAGGGGAGTAACACCCTTTGGGGACAGGGGTGCAGTTTTGAAGTAATGAAGGCAGTGATGTCTGGAGTGGGTGTGGGTGTTGCAGGTGAACTTGCCTCACCCAGGCTGTTCTGGGTCTTTGTACTCCAGAGTTCTGTCCTAGGCTTGCTTCTTCATTCACTCTGTTTCCCTTTCTCTTCTTTTTTTCTTTTCCTTTCTTTCTCTCTTTTCTTCTGTGTAGATGCTAATGACTTCCAGATCTGTGTCCTGCTGTGGCCTCTCCTCTTAGGATCCCAGCTGCCTGCCAACCAGCTGTGCTTGGGTGACTCCTGGGCATCTCAAAGCCCCGGTGTCTACCATCACCCATCATGGGGCTCTTGGCCTGCCCATTCAGCACGTGCATTGATGTACACACTCAGTGACTCCCATCCAAGCCTCCCCTGCACGTGCCTGGAGAGACCTGCCCATTGGACTCATCTTGGACTCAGTTCTGCCAATACTTTCTCCCTTCTAAGAGCATTTCCAGTTGGGCTGGAGTTACCCAGCTGCCTGAGAGGTCTCTTTCTGAATGAAGTCAATATCTAAAGTCAAAATTAATCATTCAAAATATTCCCTTACCCCATTTTTTTTGGGGGGGAGATGGGGGTCTTGTGTTGCCCAGGCTGGTCTTGAACTCCTGGCCTCAAGCGATCCTCCCACCTCAGCCTCCCAAAGCTCCCCTTAACCTCAGTTTTGATCCCATCCTCCATTTGGGCATTGCTCAGCTCCCCCACCTGTTAATAGCAAACACCAATCTCAAGCCCCTGCCCCAATCTGCTACAAGGGGTTAGTGTTCCATGCAGTGGGAGTGCAGGGAAGGCTTTACAGGAGAGGAGGGAGTTGAAATGGGCCTGGAGGCCTGGGATGGTAGACACTGGATCCTTTTCCCCCACAGCTCCTGGCTGTTTCTTCACACTCCCAGCATCACTATTACTGCTAGCATGTCTTTAGCATCATTTTGCCCTCCCTCTGACTTTCAGCAAGCCTGCACTTACCTCCAAATAAATGCATGTTTTCGGGGGGCAAAGGCAGGTTCCTTCCTTACCTTATTGTTGCTTCCCCCACCCCATGCTGCAGCTGAGTGGGTGACCTTTCTCCTCACCTCCGTGTGCCGCATCTCTCACCTAGTCTCTGTTAGGAACCCTACAGGAGCCTGCACCCCAGTAACCCCATTTTATGCTGCTTGGAGGAAGAGACAGAGAGTTTGAGAGGTCCCAGTTCTTTTCAGTGTGTGTTTGGTTCCCCCACTTCTCAAAGCTGAGAGCTTCTTTGTTTTAAGAGCCACTTGGTTAAGTCAAGAGCATTAGAAGAGTAAAAAGAAGAATACAATTAGATAATTTTACCTAAACATGCTATAGTCGACTAGGGAGTCACATAGACATTGATTTTCTAATGAGGGCGCTGTTGGTGATTCTTTTTGTGTGTAAAGATGCTTCTGATCATGCCTGCTATTACATGATACTTATTTCTAAAGTCACTTTTTTTTTTTTTTTTACATTTTCATTGTAGAAAAATATCCCATAAAAATTGTGCCCCCTAGAGGGCGAGGGCCACGGGAAGGGGGATCAGGAAAACAAGAATCAGTCTCTAAGCTGGTCCTGGAGCAGCATGACAGATGTATCTGAGCCCAAGCAGGAGAGGAGCCACAGGCCCAGGCTGGCAGAGTTGTGACTACTAGAATCTCGAGTCACTGGGGCTCAGGGAGCCCTAACTTGGTGGCAGGTGACAAATGTGGCACAAAGGAGAAAGGAGTCTTCTCCTTCCACATAGAACACACTTGGCTTCAGTGCTTTGGGGGGATTCGTGGACCACAGAGAAGCTTCCGCATATTTATAGGCACTGGGGACCAGCAGGAAGTGGTGGTGAGACACTTTGAAACCCTCCACTGCAGACTTCACCCAGGGGGCAAGGCAGGAGAGAATCCCTCTGTGGACAGCACTTGAGAGGAAAGGGCTTGTTCATGACCACGTATGAGGTCGCCAACCCAACCCTGTTCCTGAAGTTTCCCAGAAATAGATGGAGAGGTAAGGCCAGCTAGGCTGGAGCGCCAGCATCAGTAGTAGGGGCAGGAGCTCACGCTAAACCCGGTTGGTGTGTCCTGGAGAAGCACAGGTGTCATCTCCAGGGACCTTTCTCGACCAACTAATTTATGGAAATGAGACATTTGTAATTGATTTTAATTCCCTCTTAGGGACTGTGAAATTAAAATGGATTAAATTTTGTCCATCAGGAGCCTCAGGGATTTAATGTCCAATTCTAAAACCTGAACAGGCCCTTTTGTTTTGCAATTTGTGGACCAATCCCTGGCTTCATTTTATTTGGCTTTGCTTTCACTTCCCCATTTTCTGTTATTTTTTTTTTTTTTGTGCTGTTATGTACATCTCTTAAAGCTGGTCAAATCATATTTTGGGATGGAATGGCCTGATAAGTTAATAAATTATATTAAACTGCCAAAAAAGGAATGTGTTTTCGATTCTTCTGGCTTCTTCC